GTGTATGTTTTAAATGATATATATGTACAAGTTAGCCATTTAAAAATTTGGCAAATTATTTTATGACTAATAAATTATCCAACATCTCCATGATTTCTAAGTAAATATGTAAGACTGAAATCATTTCTTTGCAGATGACCAAACCTGTCTATTTCAAAAAGTAAAACTTAAGATCTGATGAGCCAACAAACTCCTAATGAGTCACATCATATTCTTTAAATAAAAGCTATTTTTAAATCCTCAGGTCAAATAAAGTATTAGATGCTTTACTCCCGAGTAATAAGAATATTTGAGGCCAGGTGCAGTGGCTCATGTCTGTATTCTCAGCACTTTGGGAGGCTGAGGCAGAAGGACTGCTTGAGGCCAGTAGTTTGAGACCAGCCTGGACAACACAGTGAGACCCTATCTCTAAAAAAAAGTTTTTAAAAAAAGGTAGCCAGACATGGTAGAGCACACGTGTAATCCCAGCTACTGGGGAGGCTAGGTGGGAGGATCACCTGAGCCTAGGGAGGTTGAGGTTGCAACGAACTATGATTGCGCCACTGCACTCCAGCCTAAGTGACAGAACGAGATCCTGCCTCAAAAAGAGAAAGAAAAAAAAAAAAGACAAAGGAGTGTTATGAGTGTATTAGTTTTAACAAATATTCTTTTTTTCCTTTTCTTTTTGTTGAGACAGGGTCTCACTCTATTGCCCAGGCTGAAGTGCAATGGTTCTATCATAGCTCACCACAACCTCAAACTGCTGGGCTCAAGCAACCCTCCTGCCTCAGCCTCCCAAGCGGGTAGAACTACAGGCATGTGCCACCACGCCCAGCTACTGTTTTTGTTTCTGTTTTACTTGTTTTTTTGAGACAGGGTTTCACTATGTTGCCCAGGCTGGTATTAAACTACTGGTGTCAAGCAATCCTCCTGCCTCAGCCTCCCAAAGTGCTGGGATTACAGGCATGAGCCACCGCATCCAGCCTCAAATATTTCTGATTCTTGGAAATAAATCATCTAATACTTTACTTGACCTGAGGATTTAAAAATAGCTTTCATTTTAAGAATGTTGTGTGACTCATTAGAAAGGAGTTTGTCAGCTCATCAGATCTTAAGTTTTACCTTTTGAAGTAGACAGGTTTCGTCATGTGTAAAGAAATGATTTCAGTCTTACATATTTACTTAGAAGCCATGGAAACGTTGGTTAATTTATTAGTCATCAAATAATTTGCCAAATTTTTAAATGGCTAACTTGTACATATATATCACTTAAAGCAAGCTTGTCCAAATTGCAGGTGGCCCAGGACAGCTTTGAATGTGGCCCAACACAAATTTGTAAATTTTCTTAAAATATTATGTGATTTTTTTTTAAGTTCGTTAGCCATCGTTAGTGTTAGTGGATTTTATGTGTGGCTCAAGACAATTCTTCTTCTTTCAACATGGTCCAGGGAAGCCAAAAGATTGGACACCCCTGAAAGTATACACAATGCCTGAATGTTACATTTGCAACTGGGTTATATTTAATTTTTTTTTTTAGTCTCTCCTTTCACTTTTGCCAACCCTTTGGTAAATTTAATCCATTGAGTTAAGTAAGATGTTCTTTGTATCATGTAGAATGAAAGAAACTATGGGGGAGAAAAAGAAAACAAAAGTGTCTTTCAAGTATTCAGATTATAGTAGACATTCCAGATTCAGTCAAAGGATGGTTAAAAAAACTATGCATTCATTCATTTATTCATTTGTATTTATTGATTAATTTGTCCACACAGTAAGTATTTACTGTCAGGATTACAAAAGTGAGAGCACCTTTTCCTTGTTCACAAGGAGTGTGTTAACAACCCAGTCCTGTAAAAGAATTCAGGGTTTCAACCCATGTGGCAATTGTCCTTAAAGAATCTGAGTGTCTTCACCAAGCTCTCCTTTCTTCTTGACTCTCCATCTAGCTTTCAAAGAAATTCATACTTGTGCATAGTGGATTTTTTTTCTTTGTATAATCATTTGGGGAGTTACAAAAGGAAATAATGAAGGACTAAATAAAGAAATTAAGTTTTTTATAAGATGTAGACTGGGTACACGGTTCATGCCTACAATCCCAGCACTTTGGGAGGCTGAGGTGGGAGGAGCACTTGAACCCAAAAGTTTGAAACCAGCCTGGGTGACATAATAATACATTGTCTGTACAAAAAATATTTATTTAAAAAAATTAGCTAGGTATGGTGGCATGCACCTGTAATCCCAGCTACTTGGGAGGCTGAGGGGGAGGATCACTTGAATCTGATATGTCAAAACTACAGTGAGCCGTAATCACACCACCGCATTCCAGGGCAGGTTTCACAGGGAAACCGTCTCAAAAAAATAAATAAATAAATAAAGATGTTTATAAGGTGTAAATTCAAATGCATTTCACAACCAAATATTTCATATGCTTTGCGTGTTTTCCAATTAAATGTAGAAGGTTGGCCTAGGAGAGTATTTTTTAAATAGAATCCTGAAAAAAAAATATAACCCTTGGCCATGTGTTATGAAGTTACAATATTCACTAGAATTTATTTGTGTCTTGCTGATAATAATCAACAATTTATTGATAATGCTTATAAGTATACAATCATTTGTTACCACTGGAAAAGGATCCAGTGGGAACGTTCTTTAGGGCTCCAATTAGATTAGTTTTTTAACTTTTTCTTTTCTAACTTTTAAGTTCAGGGGTACAAATGCAGGTTTGTTACATAGGTAAACAAACTTGTGTCTTGAGGGTTTTTTGTACAAATTATCTCATCACCCAGATATTAAGCCTAGTACCCATTAGTTATTTTTTGTGATCCTCTTCCTCCTCCCACCCTTTACCCTGTGATAGGCCCCAGTACTGTGTTGTTCCCCTCTATGTGTCCATGTGTTCTCATCATTTAGCTCCTGCTTATATGTGAGAACATTCGGTATTTGGTTTTCTGTTCCTGCATTAGTTTGCTAAGGATAATGGTCTCCAGCTCCATCCATGTCCATCAAAGGACAAGATCTCATTCTTTTTTTATGGCTGCATAGTATTCCATGGTGTATATGTACCACATTTTCTTTATCCAGTCTATCGTTGGTGGACATTTAGGGTGATTCCATGTCTTTGCTCCAATGACAGCTGGACCAGGGTCTTATCAAAAGCAGCATATTTCCTTAATCTGGAGAAGTTCTCCTTAATCCAGAGAAGATTTTTTTTTCAGAGATAAGCAGGTTCAACGGCTCAGCCGCAGGTTATTTTTGCCTAGCAAAGGCACTAACAAAAACATGTGCACTGGCAAAATACTGGATTTCTACATGGTATATTGAGGAAAATGTTATCTAGGACTTAAGGACAAAAACCCAAATATTATTTGGCACATCACCAATTCACAAATACCAATTACCTGACAATTTATTGCTATAATAATCTGCAAAATAATGAAGTCACTAAATTAGCTCTTTGCAAAAAAAGTTTTAATTAGCCACCTGTAAAGTGTTTAGCAATTCTTATGTTGCTGAAGCACAATTAATTTTTTATGAATGGTCATTTCTGGTGTTTTTGAAAGATACTTCATTTAAATTTTTTCTCCATAGTTTCTTTCATTCTACATGTAAAAAGAACATCTTACTTAAACACAAATGGATTAAATTTACCAAAGGGTTGGCAAAAGTGAAAGGAGAGACTAGAAAAGAAATGATATATAACGCAGTGGCAAACATAACATTCAGGCATTGTGAATGTTTTAAATGATACGTATGTACAAACTCGCCCAGAAAAATCTAATTTCTACAAATTGTGTGAGTTGTTATTCAAAACCAGTTTTTGGTAAATCAGTAACTGTGCATCAATCAGTAGATTAACTGCCAAATCACCAATTATCGGTTCCTATTTATGACCCATTGTAAAATAAAGATTGCAATTAGAACCCATTTGTAGCACATCCATTAGTTCCTTCTCAGGAACCCAAACAATCACAATGTCATTAAAATTGTTTTTTGTCTTTCTACTTCTTCTGTTATTATATAAACTGCTCCAGAGTGCAAAGGTTGATTTCAGATGTTGAAAGCAAAATAGTTGATATTTCTACTGAGAAACTGGGATTACATCATCTTTTTTTCTAGGACTACTCTAATTCCCATATTTGGAGTTCTTCCATTACTGATTATTTCTACACTTCAGGAATTCTCTTAGTAATTTTTATATGTGCAGCTTCAAGACAATCCTTATTAGATGGTCATTTTACTTCCACTTTTGGTACGACATTCTTTCTTCCCATGATGTGTCAATGGCTCTATGTATCCTATCATTGGTGACACAATCCCTTCTATAACACTGGATACTTACAATCAGTAATTAACTTAATGTGTAGCTCAATCACTAATGTTAAAAGTTTATCTTTTAAAAATGACTAAATTCATAAAATAATGTCTAGGTGTTTTTTGACAATCTGGTCCTAAGTGATCTTTTTCTTTTTCACAGGGAAATGGGGGAAAATCAGACAATGGTCACAGAGTTCCTCCTACTGGGATTTCTCCTGGGCCCAAGGATTCAGATGCTCCTCTTTGGGCTCTTCTCCCTGTTCTATATCTTCACCCTGCTGGGGAACGGGGCCATCCTGGGGCTCATCTCACTGGACTCCAGACTCCACACCCCCATGTACTTCTTCCTCTCACACCTGGCTGTCGTCGACATCGCCTACGCCTGCAACACGGTGCCCCAGATGCTGGCGAACCTCCTGCATCCAGCCAAGCCCATCTCCTTTGCTGGCTGCATGACGCAGACCTTTCTCTGTTTGAGTTTTGGACACAGCGAATGTCTCCTGCTGGTGCTGATGTCCTACGATCGTTACGTGGCCATCTGCCACCCTCTCCGATACTCCGTCATCATGACCTGGAGAGTCTGCATCACCCTGGCCGTCACTTCTTGGACGTGTGGCTCCCTCCTGGCTCTGGTCCATGTGGTTCTCATCCTAAGACTGCCCTTCTGTGGGCCTCATGAAATCAACCACTTCTTCTGTGAAATCCTGTCTGTCCTCAGGCTGGCCTGTGCTGACACCTGGCTCAACCAGGTGGTCATCTTTGCAGCCTGCGTGTTCTTCCTGGTGGGGCCACCCAGCCTGGTGCTTGTCTCCTACTCGCACATCCTGGCGGCCATCCTGAGGATCCAGTCTGGGGAGGGCCGCAGAAAGGCCTTCTCCACCTGCTCCTCCCACCTCTGCGTGGTGGGACTCTTCTTTGGCAGTGCCATCATCATGTACATGGCCCCCAAGTCCCGCCATCCTGAGGAGCAGCAAAAGGTCTTTTTTCTATTTTACAGTTTTTTCAACCCAACACTTAACCCCCTGATTTACAGCCTGAGGAACGGAGAGGTCAAGGGTGCCCTGAGGAGAGCACTGGGCAAGGAAAGTCATTCCTAACTGGTGTGACATTTGACTCTCCCTCCTCAGTCATCTCCTGGAATCTTGGTACCAAATACCACCTAAGTTCACTACTCTCTTTATATCTGAGACTAAATGAACCAAGAGACTCTGTAAAGCATTCCTTTTTCCTGCCTGGGAAGTATTTAGTTTTTGATGCATTTGTTATACTTAACATTTTTTAATTTAAGCACTTATTGAGTTGAGAATGTCGGGGAAAGATTTATTTTGTACACTGCTATGAGTCCAGAAGTTTAAAACAGACACTCCACCTGTGACTTAGTCAGGTATGCTCAGTAGTAGAGGAATAGCAGTTATTACCAGATAAAGTCATATCTATAAAAAGTTTTTAAAAATACAGCCACAGGCAGAGACTCCAGAACCCATTGATACCTCTGTCCATTTTCATCCTCATTTGGATGTTTCCCCTCAATTGTACTTCCTTTCTTATAAGCAGTAAATGTACCTAAGTGCCTACTTCAGCTTGGAGGGAAATTGATTTTTATAAAATCCTACAAACTGACAATTTCTGTTGTCAGAGAGAGTGAATCCATAAACATTCAGCTGGCAATCTGAAGCAATTACACAACAAAATCCACTTTCCAACCTGCCCTGAGATTGTGATGGTCACTTGTTTCTACTCTTCTCACCTCCTCCAGGGGACTGTCTATGATTGTCTCTAAATAAGCACATGCTCTTCACTTAGAGGAAGTTAGTACCACCACACAACTTTTCACTGCTGGGGACGAATGGAAAGCCCCACACAGAGACAATTCAATGGAAAAAAGCGTTTTAATAATGTTAATAGTTAGCATTATTATAAATTACTCTGCACCATCCACTGCACATTGATAGGTACTTTATAGAGATAACCTCAGTTTATCATTATAGCCAATTCATTTCCCATTATTATCCCATTTTATAGATGTGAACTTTAAGCAGACGGTAAATGTTAGACTCATACCCAGACAATCTGGCTCCCAAGCCTTCTTTACTTAACCAGGACAATGTGGGACTTTATTAGCAACATTTCAAATTAAGAATAAGTCTAACCAATCCTAACGTAGGATATGTTAAGTGAATGTGGGTTTCTTCCCCATCTAGAATGTGCCATGATGAGGCCAGGAGAGTCAGAGATTATTTATGGAAGGCTTCTTATCCTGTTTGACGAGTCCTGTGGGCATGGCTGCAAAGGAGGTTAAGAGATTCAGAGGAACACAGAACACAGACAGGGTGGGAGTAGAGGCTGTTCTCAATGAGATTAGAGAGTAAGTTTAGAACTATACTTGGTTCTGGGTAGTAAGATCCAGAACAAAGACATCTCTAGTTCACGTACAACACTCACATGCTCACGTACATGCGTGTGCACACACACACACACACACATATACGCACAGTGCTTAGTGAAGCACTATTCCAAGAACCTTACAAGTAAGAGCTCTTTAAGTCCTCATAAAAACCCTATGAGGTAGAGACTATTACTACTATTTTTAGGCGAGAAAACAGAACTATAGAGAGATTATATAATTTAACCAATGCTCCCAGCTAATAAGTACCTAGTCCAGAATCAAAGATAGGCAATATGACTGCTGAACCCATAATCGTAACCATTATATAAAAATCAAAGAGATCATGAAATTTCCAAAGATGAAGAGGAGGAGAGATGAAAAGCAATTTTCAATCTCTAGCCAAAGATAGGCATTGGGCTCCAGACAGAAAAGTACTTAAAGCTGGGGGAAAAACAAACAAACAAACAAACAAACAAACAAACAAAAAACAGCTTTTTTTATACTGGTGCGTGAAATGAGATGAGGTGGTAGCAAGAAGGAACTGTGACTCCAAGGGTCAGAGACGGAGGAGGAGCCTCTTGACGGGCAGGATGGTGAAACCAAAAACAATGGATAAAACTTTTAAGTTGATGGTTCATCAATTGAAGAACATTAGAAAGTGTTTTTGTAAATTATCTAGCCGGGCATGGCAACGTGTGCCTACATCCCCAGCTATTCGGGAGGCTGAGGCAAGAGGATCACTTGAGCCAGGGATTTTGAGGCTGCAGTGAGCCATGATCGCACCACTGCATTCCAGCCTGGGTGACAGAGTGAGACCTTGTGTCCAACAATAATAACAATGAAATAATTTATTAAATTTTTTAAAATTACCCAAACTGGATATACAATTTGTAATTCCATTGCTGCCGAACAGTTTTTAAACGGTTGTTTAGTTTCACGGCAGATGCTGCATACTGCATTGCAACTAACACTGGGAAGGGATACATTCAAGTGGCAGGACAAAGGTGAGGAGCTCTAATACCAGGGGTAGGTTTCAAGGGATGAATACTCCCCTGGTACCAGAGGAGCAGCAGGAAATCATGGTGTGCAGAAACCATGTTCAGGCGGTTGCCTGTGTGGACCCTAAATTCTGTGTGTGCAGTCCTCTCTTAGGATTGGCCCAGGCATCCAAGAAGCCCACGATGCTGCCTACCCCTTAAATACACAAGGTGCGTACCGGAGGCCCTGGTTCTAGTTCCAGATGTACCATTTGCTAGCTGTGTTTTTTGCAGAGAAGTCCCTTAAACTGCTTAAGCTTCAGTCCTTCATCTGAAAATTATGCATATGGAAGCTGTTTAGGACACCACAGAGTGCCACTGAAAACCCAAAGCAAGATGCAAATGGACACATTTTTTTTCTGAAGACTTAAAAGTGCTATGTGAACATAAGATAAACTGTTATGATTACCCTGCTGTCAGAAGTTATTTTAATCCTGTCAGGGTTGCTAAACTTTCTGATCTGGAACCAAAATTGCTCTTTAAACAGGAAGAGCATTGGTGCTGGTAGGTCACCTACGCCTTTGCCCTCATGGCTTCCCCATGTCCCCCCTAGAGGCACAGGAGGCCACTCACTCTTGGAGGGCATAGCTGGACCAGGAGCATGAGCTGTGGCCCAGACTCAGGGAACCTCTGTGAGTCAGCTGGCAAAGGCTCCCGGGGAGCCTGTCTCTGAATCTGGTCCTAGCCCGTTCACTTGGAAAAAACAGGAGACTTCTCCCAAGGTCAAGGAATTCAGATTTTGGTTTTGGTTTCCAACTTTTTGTAATCCTCAACCTGGGATTTACAGTGCATGTCTCAATTATGTTTCATTCATTGCTTCACAAAGGGAAGGACAAGCACTGGTTCATCTCTTTACACCTATACATTCCTAGCACAGAGTGAGTACTCACAAAAAACATACGGAATACATAGAGGACACTTTATCTGTTGACCCCATTTCCAAATTTTCAGTGTTGAGCCATCTTCTGATTTCTAAACTTCTTTAAATCCCTCTAATTTTAGGTTATACTACAGTAGAAATTTAATTGTAGCTGATAATTATTGAGCACTTACTATGTGGTTGGCACTGCATAAAATGCTTTAGAAAAATTCTTACATCAAATATGTGGAGTAGGTACTAATACTATCCTAACATTAAAGGGGGGGAAATAAAGTTTAGTGTAATTAATTAATTTATTCAAGGTCGCCAAATCATTCAGTGGTAGAAACATGAATCAAGACCAGGCAGTCTGACTGTAAATAAATTCTGAGCCACTCTCTTGCAGAGGACCTCCTGATATTCATCTCCTGAATGGTTGGCAACAGGCCTGTTCATAGTAGACACACAATAAACTTTGACTAAATGAACAAATGAGTGGTTGTGTTCAAATTTCTACTCACATCATATAGGCCTAGGGATGTGTTACCCTTTATTCTTTTTATTTATTTATTTATTTATTTATTTACTTATTTATTTATTTGAGAAGGAGTCTTCTTCTGTTGCCCAGTCTGGAGTGCAGTTGTTGGCTCACTGCAACTTCTGTCTCCCAGGTTTAAGTGATTCCCCTGCCTCAGCCTCCTGAGTAGCTGGGACTACAGGCGTGGGCCACCATGCCTGGCTAATTTTGTATTTTTAGTAGAGAGGGGGTTTCCCCATGTTGGCCAGGCTGGTCTCGAACTCCTGACCTCAGGTGATCCACCCGCCTCGGCCTCCCAAAGTGCTGGGAACACAGGCGCGAGCCACCGTGCCTGGCCTATTCTTTTAAGTTTGGATATCTTGTGCATTTGGTTTGTCCAATTCATCCTTTTGGCATATTCTTATGCAGTAGATATTAATAATCAAGAATATCCTATTGCTCTAGGATCACAGAGAAGAAAAGAAACAATTTAGGGTTGAAATTTAGCATTTACTATTAAAAATGCTGGGAATACTTATTTATGTTTTATCGTAGGAGTCCATGGCGATTGCCTTCTCACAGAAGTGTGCCAAATGACTGAAACTGTGATTCCAGAAGGCCAGGATGGTACTGGTGCTACACAGGAAGTCATGTCAGGGTGTTGATCTTGAAAACTCTGGCAAGAGGGTGGAGACAACTGTAGGCAATAACTACTGGGAATGAAAGGGATGGGAATTTGTGTGTTGTAGTCAGTTTCCTTGCCGCCTGAGATTGGCACCCGCAGCATCTTTGGCACGTGGACCAGGGATTGCCAACTGCCGACCTGTAGGACTGGTGTTTACTGTTGGCTGTGAGTGTAGAGTACCATTGTTAAATACAGGTTCTTGAGAATAGACAAAAAGGAAAGACATTTGGAATGCTGTCTCACTGGACTTCACAGCTCTCATGTTTTCGCAGCCAGCAGAGAAGTGTCTTACATCCCTTGCTTTCTTCATAAATTTTAAATAGCATTGGCTCATTTTTATCTGTGTTTTTCCAAGCTGTGTTTCTCTGTTTTTAATTTTTGAAATCATGTTGTGCCAAAAGAAGAAGTGAATCCTTGAACACGGTATGATTTGGTCAACAGAATACTGGCTCAGCATGAGAATGTCTGGGCTCTCACGACAATTCCCTCACTTACACACTGTGTGACCTCAGAAAAGTTGCTTAACTCCTCTGGACTTCCATTTCCACACATATAAAATAAAGAATTGAACTAGAAAAACTTTAAGGTCACCTCTTGTTTTCTAATTCCCTGTCTTTATTAGTTTCTTCACATTTCATATTAATTTGGATTTTCACTTTTGTCAAAGGAGTATAAAATAAATTCCATACAGAGAAAATGAAATGGACTTCTGAGGCTAACTGAATCTCTCTGACCTTAAATACAGTAGAACCCCAAAAATACATACTGGCCAGGCACGATGGCTCATGCCTGTAATCCTAGCACTTTGGGAGGCCGAGGCAGGAGGATCACTTGAGGCCAGGAGTTTGAGACCAGCCTGGCGAACATGATGAACCTTTTCTCTACTAAAAATACAAAAACCAGCCAGGCATGGTGGCATGCGCCTGTAATTCCAGCTACTTGGGAGGCTGGGGCACAAGAATCGCTTGATCCTGCAAGGCAGAGGTTGCAGTGAGCCAGGATCATGCCACTGCACTCCAGCCTGGGTGACAGAGGGAGACTCTGTTTCAAAAAAGGAAAAAAAATAGTACATACTGAAGTAATTAATTAGTTGACTATTTTAGTGCTCTGGGAAATAGAAATTTCATAAGACTGGCTAAAAGGTAACACGAAATGCCCACCTTAAGGAAAGAATATTACTAGGAATAACTTTGATTGGGAATGGTTCTAGGAACTAGACTAAAACATAAATATCTAGTTTTGTACCCATATTACCCACATTGTAGATATACTTTTAAGAGCTAGTATTTGCTGAGAGCTTATGAAATGTCAGGCATTGTGCTAAGGTACATGCATCATTATCATGTCTCAACTTCATAACAATTCTAGTACCTTTATTATTATTATTACAAAAGAAGAGATAGAGGTTCAGAGATAGTAAGAAACTTTTCTATGGTCACACAGCAAGTATCTGACATAACTTGGACTCTAATCCAGGTGAGCCTGACTCCATAACCACTGGGTCATATGGCCTCCCTCTATCCTGGACTTACAGAATCTTTTTCTGTGAACAGTTAAGTAAGGATCAAGAAAATCAGCCTTGAGATCTATTGTACAACTTGGTGATGATAGCTAATAACAATAGATTGTATTGTGAAAAATGTTGACAGAGTAGATTTTAAGTGTTCTCACCATAAAAATGACAAGGGTGTTAGATAATTCATATGGTAATTTGCCCAATTTAGTCATTCCACAATGTACATACATTTCAAAATATCATTTTCTACATGGTAAATCTATACAATTTTGTCAATTAAAAAATAAAACACTTATTTTACTTAATTTTATTTATTTATTTATTTATTTTTGAGATGGAGTTTTGCTCTTGTCGCCCAGGCTGGAGTGCAATGGCACAATCTCAGCTCACTGCAACATCCACCTCCCGATTCAAGGGCTTCTCCTGCCTCAGGCTCCTGAGTAGCTGGAATTACAGGCGGCCACCACCATGCCTGCCTAATTTTTTGCATTTTTAATAGAGACAGGGTTTCACCATGTTGTCCAGGCTGGTGTTGAATGCCTGACCTCAGGTGATCCACCCGCCTCAGCCTCCCAAAGTGCTGGGATTATAGGCATGAGCCACTGCAGCCGGCAGAAAAAAATAAAACGTTTAAAAAGTCCACCATCTTTACCACACACAAAGAAAAGAAAATCAGCTTTAAGAAAATGATTAAAATATAGCTAACGTAGTCCCCAATATATATAACAAGCAAAATAGTAATACACAAACCAGTTTTTTATTGGAAAAAAACACATAGATACAAGTAGAGACAGATAAACTATTTACAGTAGAACAAGTGACAGAGAATAATAAATGTAATGAAAGATGTATAGTTCCTCTAGTAAGTAATAAATTTTAAAGCACAAGATACCATTTTTCACCCATTAGATGGACAAAAATTAAAAGATGGATACTTTCTAGCATCGCTAAGCATGTAGGCAAGTGGATACTTCCCCACAGTCTTAATAGATTTCGGGGAAATTTGGTCATGTCTCTTCAAAAACTAAATTGTTAGTTTTGTTTTGATTTTTCAGAGACAGGGTTTCACTCTGTTGCCCAGGCTGGAGTACAGTGACGCAATCACAGCT